GACCAGGGCAGCGATGGCCTGCAGTCACCAGCGGTGCCATGGCCACGGGCGCTGTGCCCGGCGAGATCCAGGACAGATGGAAGCCTTTCTACACCTGTGGCCAGACGGCAGCCTTGGAGATTGGAAGTCCTTCAGCTGCCACTGTTACTGGGGCTGGGCTGGCCCCACCTGCCAGGAGCCCAGGCCTGGGCCTAAAGAAGCAGTATAAAGCCAGGGCCCCTGCCACTGCCTCTTCTTTTCCCTGCTGCCACTTTTCCAGTCCTGGAACTACTCTGTCCCACTCTTGCTCTATTCAGTTTACAGTCAACCCTCCCAAGCACACACCCCGCTTCCCTTGGAATCCCTGAGGGGTAGAAGGGGCCAGAAAAAACGCTTATAAAACCAGAGGCCCTCTGAGATCATGTGAGTCCTCCATGGCAAGGAAGCAGTTCCAGGGAGAGTCAGGTTCCAGCTAGTTAGGGCTGCCAGCCTAGGGCTTTGTGCCTACACCTCACTAAGCCCATGGAGAGGTCACAGATGGGCCGTGCACGGGCAGATGGGCCCCAAAAAATCTTGGCGAAGGTCGGTAAAGTGCTAAGCTGTTGTCTGCACTCTTTCATCATAAAGTCACTTTTTTCCACTGCCTGAGGTTTGGCTGTTGCTCCTGTTATCCCAAGCTCTAAGCCCTTCCCATGGTCCCCAGACCCAGGCAGGGGTAGGTCTCGTCTGGAGTGTCCCGCTGCCAAGTGCCCTGAGAAGCCAGTCCTGCCTTGGTGCTCCACTGAGGGACGCTTCGGAGTTAACCACCGTGCACTTGTTCCCGACGCGGGGCTGGGGCGCGCGCAGGGCATTGTGGGTGCATAGTTCAGCCAGCGCGTCGTCGGCTGGTGGGCCCCAGGCGTGGACTACCATTCCCATGGTGCTCTACGCGCAGCTAGCCGCCGTCGCCTGCGCGCTCAGGCCTCTGGGATTAGTAGTTTTAGCCTCGTGGATGTGGGCCTGAATCGGATGGCCTGGAACTCGCCTTCCCGGCGACCTGTTTGGCAGGGCGGGGCGCCTCGCGAAGATGGTGGCGCGCGTGGCGTGTGGCTCCCGTCGTCTGGCCAAGTCTCAGCGCAGCGCACCGGCCGGCGTCTCGTTGGCCTGGAGCCCACACCCACCGGGTCCCTGACCCCGCGCCCCCCGCGCCCGGTTCCCGGCATGCCTCGCGCCCGTAAGGGCAACACGCTCCGGAAGGGTGGTCAGCGCCGTGGAGGAGGTGAGTGGGGTGGGGGGCGCGGGACAGCTGTAGCAAGTTGAGTGTCCTATTCCACCTTCTCCAGGTGCCCGGAGCAGTGCCCAAGCTGACTCGGGTTCCAGTGACGATGAGGCAGCCAGTGAGGCCCGCAGCACCGCCAGTGAATGCCCCAGCCTTCTCAGCACCACTGCAGAGGACAGCCTTGGTGAGAGCGGGTGGAAGTTTGACAGGGGCTTGCAAGAAGCGGTGCTGACCAGGTGGCCTTGCAGGGGGGGATGTCGTGGATGAGCAGGGCCAGCAGGAAGACCTTGAGGAAAAGCTGAAGGAGTATGTGGACTGTCTCACAGACAAGAGGTACCCCTGGCTGCCAGCCAACTCCTACACCCCCCATATGACCCCCCTTCTCGACCTCCCCCAGTGCCAAGACCCGGCAGGGTGCTCTTGAGAGCCTGCGCCTGGCCCTAGCGTCCCGCCTACTCCCCGACTTCTTGCTGGAGCGCCGCCTCACGCTAGCCGATGCCCTGGAAAAGTGCCTCAAGAAAGGTTGGACCTGGGGGTGTGTGGGAGACTTAAACGCTGCATGGGCTGACTGGAAAGCATCCCACAGGGAAGGGCGAGGAACAAGCCCTGGCTGCTGCTGTGCTAGGCCTGCTCTGCGTGCAGCTGGGCCCTGGACCTAAGGGTGAGGAGCTGTTTCACAGCCTGCAGCCTCTGCTGGTCTCTGTGCTCAGTGACAGCACAGCTAGCCCTGCTGCCCGGCTCCACGTGAGTGTGCCTGTGCCCCATGAAACCCTTCCACCGTGGCATTGCATTGCCCTTCTCCCAACAGTGTGCTTCTGCCCTTGGCCTGGGCTGCTACGTGGCTGCCGCTGACATCCAGGTGAGGGGTCTTTGGGCACAGGTGGTAGAGCACTCTGAGCTCCCCTGCCTCTCTGTGCTCCTAGGACCTGGTCTCTTGCCTTGCCTGCTTAGAAAGTGTTTTCAGCCGGTTCTATGGCTTGGGGGGCAGCTCCACAAGTCCTGTGGTTCCTGCCAGCCTGCACGGCCTGCTCTCTGCTGCCCTGCAGGCCTGGGCATTGCTGCTCACCATCTGCCCTAGCACCCAAATCAGCCACATCCTTGACAGGTAGGGGTGGCTGTCCACTGGGAGGGGGAGGGCACACATATAGCTCAGCCTGCCCCTTCCCTAGGCAGCTGCCCCGGCTGCCCCAGCTCTTGTCCAGTGAAAGTGTGAACCTGCGGATCGCTGCCGGTGAAACCATTGCACTGCTCTTTGAGCTTGCCCGGGACCTTGAGGTGCGAGGGACAAGGATGGGGGGTGCTTGGTGCTACCACACACCCTCCAATGCTCCCATTGCAGGAGGAGTTTGTTTACGAGGACATGGAGGCCCTCTGCAGTGTCCTGCGCACTCTGGCCACTGACAGTAACAAGTACCGTGCCAAGGCTGATCGTCGGCGCCAGCGCTCTACTTTCCGCGCCGTGCTGCACTCCGTGGAGGTGTGTGTGAGAACATATGTGTCCTAGCAAGGAGCCCAGTTGTGTTGGCACCTCTACCCTGCAGGGCGGTGAATGCGAAGAAGAGATAGTGCGCTTCGGCTTTGAGGTGCTCTACATGGACAGCTGGGCTCGGCACCGGATCTACGCTGCCTTCAAGGAAGTGCTGGGTTCGGGCATGCACCACCACCTCCAGGTGCGGGGACGGACAGGGAGGGGACATCTGGTCTGGCCTGAGCTCACTGCCCTCTGCCCCCCAGAACAATGAGCTACTCCGTGACATCTTTGGCCTGGGCCCTGTGCTGTTGCTGGATGCCACTGCCCTGAAGGCCTGCAAGGTTCCACGCTTTGAGAAGGTTTGCACCCTTGGGCACCTTTCTCTTCCCCCCCCCAGGGTGTCACTCTCTGTCCCCACTCTAGCACCTGTACAATGCTGCTGCCTTCAAAGCCCGGACCAAGGCTCGAAGCCGTGTGCGGGACAAGCGGGCAGACATCCTGTGAAGCAGGACCTGCTGAAGAGGAGACTTTCTATGCCCTTGGTCCGTATTTTTAACAGAAGACAGTGCAACAACTGGTCTCCACCAGTATTTGTCACTTTATTTTTTTTAATGACAAAACCAAAAACAGACATGGGGTGGGTAGCTGGGGGCCCGGACACTTGGGACCCTGACCCCTTTGTCCCTGCACTCAGCCCTGTGGCCCCTTCCTGTCCTGTCTCAGGCCAGGCTAAATATGTGCCTTCCTCAGGGCTGTGGGGCAGGCACTAGGGGGCCTTTCCCTTCCTTTCCTTTCTCAGGCCTTGCTCCCCCAGGATGACCCACTCTTAGGGGGGTGGTGGCATCTGGACAAATGCCACCACAGCAGGTGGGGTGGCAAAGCTACCTGGAATGGATTTGTGTGCTGATTTTTAAGGATTATTACAGATAATTAAACAGAACGGTCAGCCTTCTGTGGTCTTAACCCCTGGGTATTTTTCTGTTCTCCCTCCCCAT